CAGGAGCAATCGTCACCCAACCTCCCACTTGTAAATCTCGCCACAGAATCGGCCCACAACCGTCTCTCCGGAATCTCGGCGGACCAGCCCTGCTCCTGTGTCTCCCTCTCCCGCAGAGCCACTGCCTTCTCAGGCTCCTCAAGTGCACCTAAGAGCGGGAGTCTGGCTGCCCTCAGCACTCGCGTCCCGCCCTGCAGCCTGATAAGCTTGACGCCAAGGCATTCTCCCGAGAGCCGGCCCAGCAGCTGCTGGCAGGAGAGTGGCCTCAGGGCAGCGGGAAGGGGACCTCCGGGGAGAGAATGAGGCCTGCGCAAGGGTCCTGGAAGGACCCAGGAGTCGCCCCGGCTTCCCTCCCCCAGGCCCTGGTTGGGCGCCGTGGGCCGCGTCCCAGTTGAGCCCGGCGTGGCCGTTTAATGGCGTCCCTCCGCGACCGAGGACGAAGGGGCCTAGAGAGGCTGTGCCCAAGCGACGCTGCGAGGCCAGGCCGCGTCTCGGGCCAGGGCGGTCCCCTTGCCACCGCCGCTCTTGGCCGCCAGGACCAAGCACAGCACGCAGCGTCGCGAAAGGGGCGGTCCTGGAAGGCGCGAAGGGGTCTCCGGGTCTCGCGAACACGGCGGGGTCGGGGCGGAGTCGTGGGTCCTCGGTCGAGCGGCCGCCCAGAGCCCCGCGGGACACGGACGGCCCCAGCCCGGCTCCCCGCGAGCCCCACGCGTCTGTGACGCCGCTGATGCGCAGACGCCGCGGCTGCAGGCCCCGCCCCTCCGTGCCCCTCGCAAGGCCCTCTGGGAGTTGTAGTTCCAGCTCCTCCTCGGGCCGCCCCACTCCCTGATAATCCTGGAGCGCGGCGCCTCCCGGGGACCGAGGCCTCGGGCCCGGCCGTCTCCAGCAGCGAGGGCAGGAGAAGTGGCCCGGGCGGTCGGCGGACTGGGAGGGCGCCACCCGAGGACTACAACTCCCGGCCTGCCTCGCGCAGGCACCGCCCCGAGCTTCCGCCCCGTCGGCGCCGCGCAGCCCTGTGGGAGCCGTAGTCCGGGCGCGCGATTCACAGCGCCGCGTGCGCCCCGGGCGCGCCGTAGCCGCGGGGCCCGGGCCGGGCGCTACGCTACGAAGGCAGCGTAAGGCGGGCGCCGGACGCGGGCAGGGGCCGGGGCCGGAGCCGGGTCGGGGCGCCCCGCGGCTGAGGAGCGGGAGGCCGTCCGGGCAGCGCGGCCGGCGGCGAGAGGGGCCCCGCCGCTCTCCGGAGGCAGAAGTTGTGGATCGGCCGGCGGGGGCGAGCGGGCCCGGGGGCCGGGGCCGCGCTGCCCGGGCCGCGAGGACGAGGCGGCGCCGCCGGGCTGTGGAGGTGAGTCCCGTCGGCCGGGCCCGGCCGGGCGCC